TTATATTTGTCTTAGGTGAAGAACTGGGAGGACTCTTAGAGATCACGTATTTCAACTTCCTCACGGAGTGGCATGCAGGCAGCAGCAGCCTTGGGAACCCCGATTGCCCCTCCTCACACCTGCCCATCACAGGACTTGGGCGACGGGGTGGTGAAGTCAGGCTGTGGCCCCAGCGGCGCCACGAGGCCGAAAACCGGCGCTCAGCCTCATCCCGGTGGCTGCGGAGTGCCAAGCGCCAGGTCCTGCGCTCTGGGCGTGGGTCAGGAGCAGCTGGCAAGGGCAGCGCAGCCTATGGGGCCTTTGGGCGCGGCCGGCCGCAGCTCCGGGAAGCCACGTCAGCCCACGGGCGCTGCAGCTGCAGCCGCCACCAGCACATGGAGCAGGGGTCCCCGAGGATTGGGAATCCCCGACCAGGCCTGCGCCTCCAGCCGCGCGGACCCCGGGGCCAGCCTGGCCGCGGCAAGTCAGGCAGTCTGCGGCAGGAGCGCCGGGCATGGGCTTCGGCCGGGGGTGCAGGAGGCGCGCACCCTCCGGCCGGATGGCGGCGCACTCAGGGCTCAGGAGGCCATCCCACGGGAGCCCCGCCAGCCCCCGCCGGAGCCCGAGCTGCAGTGCCGCCTGCAAGTGGTGCGCTGGCTGCAGCTGTGGCAACCCCGGATACCGTCCTCCCGCCTCGCACCCATCAGCGCGGACCCCGGGGGCGACGCAGTGGCGATGTCGGGCTGTGGGCCCAGCGGTGGCACTAGGCGGAGAAGCACCACTCAACCCCATCCCTGGGCTGCAGAGGGCCCAGCGCGGGGGGCTCCGAGCGTCGGGAGCCTGTGGAAGAGAAGAGCGCGCGGGCGACAGTTAAACAGGCCCTGGGGCAGGGCGCGCCTCGCGCTCCAGGGAGCCCCGCCCTCCCGCGGCACCTCCGCAGCAACCGCCGCCTGCACCGGGCGCGCGAGAGCTGCTAGGGCGGTTTCTCTGCCTCGGGCCTGTTGGGCAGGGCCGGCTAAGGTGCGCGTGCTCGCTGGTTCTAACCCTTCTGTTGGGCGTTTCTGCGGAGAGGCGGGAGGCGCTGAGAGTCTGCGCGGAGGTCCGTGCACAGACTGCTTTGCCTGTTGTTGCTCTTCGGAGGCGGCGATCCCCGAAGGCGAGCTGAAATACGGCTGCAGGCTACAATTTGCAGCCGACGATTAAGGAAGACGACGAGCGGGAGAGGTGGCCCACCCTCATGGAGCGCTTGTGCTCGGATGGCTTCGCATTTCCCCATTACTACATTAAACCGTATCATCTGAAGAGGATCCACAGAGCTGTCTTACGTGGTAATCTGGAGAAACTGAAGTACCTTCTGCTCACGTATTATGACGCCAATAAGAGAGACAGGAAGGAAAGGTAATGGGGGCCGGGAGCCGGGGCTGCGGGAGACATGTTTTAAAAAGTCCTGTCACTCTCACAGGACTGCCCTACATTTGGCCTGTGCCACTGGCCAACCGGAAATGGTACATCTCCTGGTGTCCAGAAGATGTGAGCTTAACCTCTGCGACCGTGAAGACAGGACACCTCTGATCAAGGTACATAGTAGCTGACTCTTTGAGCATGAGATTATTTGCATGTTTCTCGGTCTAATACTGACAGGCTGTACAACTGAGGCAGGAGGCTTGTGCAACTCTTCTGCTGCAAAATGGCGCCGATCCAAATATTACGGATGTCTTTGGAAGGACTGCTCTGCACTACGCTGTGTATAATGAAGATACATCCATGATAGAAAAACTTCTTTCACATGGTACAAATATTGAAGAATGCAGCAAGGTATAGGTCAACCAATGTTATTTTCAAACTATTGTGATTATAAATTGTTGCTGTTATTTTACAGAATGAATATCAGCCACTGTTACTTGCTGTGAGTCGAAGAAAAGTGAAAATGGTGGAATTTTTATTAAAGAAAAAAGCAAATGTAAATGCCATTGATTATCTTGGCAGGTACAGACCTTAGTTCTTATTGTGTTGTTTTTTAAAGTTTTTAATTACCTCTCTGTTATTTTAGATCAGCCCTCATACTTGCTGTTACTCTTGGAGAAAAAGATATAGTCATTCTTCTTCTGCAGCACAATATTGATGTGTTTTCTCGAGATGTGTATGGAAAGCTTGCAGAAGATTATGCCAGTGAGGCTGAGAATAGAGTGTAAGTCTTTACGTAAAAAGGCTAATGAACACAAAATATTAATTTCATTTATTTTTATGCATAGCATTTTTGATCTAATTTATGAATACAAAAGAAAGAGATATGAAGATCTTCCTATAAATAGCAATCCAGGTGAGATTTCTGATAGTGAATTACTCTTGATGATGATTGATTATGTATCCCTTTTGCTTTTCAGTGTCTCCTCAGAAACAACGAGCTGAGAAGGTAATTAAAGTCTCATTTATATGTTGAACTATATATTGATTATTTTGTTTCAAATCCCATTCAGGCTACAAGTGACGACAAAGATTCTGTTTCAAATATAGCCACAGAAATAAAGGAGGGACCTATATCTGGGACAGGTAATTTTGCAAAACACATCTAATGTCATGTTGTGAGTGATTATGTTTCCCTTTTGCTTTTCAGTGTCTTCTCAGAAACAACCAGCTGAGAAGGTAATTAAAGTCTCATTTATATGTTGAACTATATATTGATTATTTTGTTTCAAATCCCATTCAGGCTACAAGTGACGAGAAAGATTCTGTTTCAAATATAGCCACAGAAATAAAGGAGGGACAACAATCTGGGACAGGTAATTTTGCAAAACACATTTAATGTCATGTTATGATGAATTATATATTTCTTTTACTTTTCAGTGTCTCCTCAGAAACAATCGGCCCAGAAGGTAGTTACTCTTTCATTTATATTTTGAATTATGTATTGACTATTTTGTTTCTCTTTCCATTCAGGTTATATTTAAAAAGAAAGTTTCTCTTTTGAATATTGCCACAAGAATAATGGGCGGTGGGAAATCTGGAACAGGTAATTTGGCAATACACATTTAATGTCATGTGATGAGTGATTATGTATCCCTTTTGCTTTTCAGTGTCTTCTCAGAAACAACCAGCCTCAAAGGTAATTAAATTCTCATTTATATTTTGTATTAGTTTATTGATAATTTGCTTCAAATTACTTTCAGACTGCAAGTGACAAGACAGATTCTGCTTTGAATACAGCTACAGAAATAAAGGATGGACTACAATGTGGGACAGGTAATTTTGCAAAACACATTTAATGTCATGTTATGAGTGATTATGTATCCCTTTTGCTTTTCAGTGTCTTCTCAGAAACAACAAGCCTTGAAGGTAATTGAACTCTCATTTATGTTGTGAACTAGTTATTTATTATTTTCTTTCAAATTCCATTCAGGCTACAACTGACGAGGAAGGTTCTGTTTCTAATATAGCCACAGAAATAAAGGATGGAGAAAAATCTGGGACAGGTAATTTTGCAAAACACATTCAATGTCATGTTATGAGTGATTATGTATCCCTTTTGCTTTTCAGTGTCTTCTCAGAAAAAACCAGCCTTGAAGGTAATGAAACTCTCATTTATATTGTGAGCTAGTTATTTATTATTTTGTTTCAAATTCCATTCAGGCCACAAGTGATGAGAAAGATTCTTTTTCGAATATAACCAGAGAAAAAAAGGATGGAGAAATATCTAGGACAGGTAATTTTGCGAAACACATTTAATGTCATGTTATGAGTGATTATGAATCCCTTTTGCTTTTCAGTGTCTTCTCAGAAACCACCAGCCTTGAAGGTAATGAAACTCTCATTTATATTGTGAACTAGTTATTTATTATTTCATTTCAAATTCCATTCAGGCTACAAGTGTCAAGGAAGATTCTGTTTTGAATATAGCCAGAGAAAAAAAGGATGGAGAAAAATCTAGGACAGGTAATTTTGAAAACAGATTTAATGTCATGTTCATGAGTGATTATGAATCCCTTTTACTTTTCAGTGTCTTTTGAGCAACCACCAGGCTTGAAGGTAATGAAACTGTCATTTATATTGTGAACTAGTAATTTATTATTTCATTTCAAATTCCATTCAGGCTACAAGAGACGAGAAAGATTCTCTTTTGAATATAGCCAGAGGAAAAAAAGATGGAGAAAAAACTAGGAGAGGTAATTTTGAAAAGAGATTTAATGTCATGTTCATGAGTGATTATGTATCCCTTTTGCTTTTCAGTGTCTTCTCATAAACAACCATCCTTGAAGGTAATTAAACTCTCTTTTGTATTTTGAACTATTTATTGACTGTTCTGTTTCAAATTCCATTCAGGCTACAAGTGACAAGGAAGATTCTGTTCCGAATATGGCCACAGAAACAAAGGATGAACAAATATCTGGGACAGGTAATTTTGCAAACACATTTAATATGATGTTCATGAGTGATTATGTATCCCTTTTGCTTTTCAGTGTCTTGTCAGAAACAACCAGCCTTGAAGGTAATTAAACTCTCATTTATATTGTGAACTATGTATTGATTATTTTGTTTCAAATTCCATTCAGGCTACAAGTGACAAGAAAGATTCTGTTTCGAATATACCCACAGAAATAAAGGATGGACAACAATCTGGAACAGGTAATTTTGCAAAACACATTTAATGTCATGTTATGAGTGATTATGTATCTGTTTTGCTTTTCAGTGTCTTCTCAGAAACAACCGGCCTGGAAGGTAATTAAACACTCATATATATTTTGAACTATGTATTGATTATTTTGTTTCAAATCCCATTCAGGCTACAAGTGTCAAGAAAGATTCTGTTTCGAATATAGCCACAGAAATAAAGGATGGACAAATACGTGGGACAGGTATTTTGGAATACACCTTTAATGTAATGTTCGTGGGTGATTATGTATCCCTTTTGCTTTTCAGTGTCTTCTCAGAGACGACCAGCCTTGAAGGTAATTAAACTCTTATTTATATTGTGAACTAGTTATTTATTATTTTGTTTCAAATTCCATTCAGACTACAGGTGATGAGAAAGATTCTGTTTCGAATATAGCCAGAGAAATAAAGGATGGAGAAAAATCTGGGACAGGTAATTTTACAAAACACATTTAATGTCATGTTATGATGGATTATATATTTCTTTTACTTTTCAGTGTCTCCTCAGAAACAATCGGCCCAGAAGGTAGTTACTCTTTCATTTATATTTTGAATTATGTATTGACTATTTTGTTTCTCTTTCCATTCAGGTTATATTTAAAAAGAAAGTTTCTCTTTTGAATATTGCCACAAGAATAACGGGCGGTGGGAAATCTGGAACAGGTAATTTGGCAATATACATTTAATGTCATGTGACATATGATTATATATTTCTCTTGCTTGTTAGAGTATCCTGAGAATCTGCGCACCTTGAAGGTAATTACTCTTACATTTATATTTTTAATTATGTGCTAATCACTTTGTTTTAAAACCCATTCAGGCTACAATTGAAAATAAAGATTCTGTTCTGAATACAGCCACCAAAATGAAGGAGGTACAAACATCCACACCAGGTAAACTTTGCATTGTAGATTTAACTCTGGAAGCTCATTTTAACTAAATATATAATTTTTTTAGCAGAACAAGACTTAGAAATGGCATCAGAGGGAGAGCAAAAGAGGCTTGAAGAATATGAAAATAACCAGCCACAGGTATGTAAAAATTTAAAATCAAATTTCTGGTTGACATTTTGAAACAGTGTTATTTATTTTGTAGGTGAAAAACCAAATACATTCTAGGGATGACCTTGATGACATAATTCAGTCATCTCAAACAGTCTCAGAGGACGGTGACTCGCTTTGCTGTAATTGTAAGAATGTCATATTACTCATTGATCAACATGAAATGAAGTGTAAAGGTAGGACCAATGCATAAATATAAGGCTTTTTATTTATCTCTAGTTTGTTTTTTCCTGGTTACAGATTGTGTTCACCTATTGAAAATTAAAAATACATTTTGTTTATGGAAAAGATTAATAAAACTTAAAGATAACCACTGTGAGCAACTTAGAGTAAAAATTCGAAAACTGAAAAATAAGGCTAGTGTACTACAAAAGAGAATATCTGAAAAAGAAGAAATAAAATCGCAGTTAAAGCATGAAATACTTGAATTGGAAAAAGAACTCTGTAGTTTGAGGTATGACCTAGTTTTAAATAAATGTTTGAACTTAAGATAAATTCTAAGATAAGTATATTTACAGATTTGCCATACAGCAAGAAAAAAAGAAAAGAAGAAATGTTGAAGAGTTGCACCAAAAAGTTAGGGAAAAGTTAAGAATAACAGAAGAGCAATATAGGATAGAAGCTGATGTGACAAAACCAATTAAACCGGCTCTCAAATCAGCAGAGGTGGAATTGAAGACAGGAGGAAATAATTCAAATCAGGTAAATTAATGTTTGGTAAAACTTCATATTTCTACTAGTTACAAGTTTGCTTTGTTTTACTTAGGTTTCTGAAACTGATGAAAAAGAAGACCTGCTGCATGAAAACCGCTTGATGCAAGATGAAATTGCCAGGCTCAGGCTGGAAAAAGACACAATAAAAAACCAAAACCTGGAAAAGAAATACTTAAAAGACTTTGAAATTGTGAAAAGAAAGCATGAAGACCTTCAAAAGGCTCTAAAACGGAATGGGGAAACATTAGCAAAAACGATAGCCTGTTATAGTGGACAGCTTGCTGCTCTGACAGATGAAAACACAACGCTCCGTTCCAAACTGGAGAAGCAAAGAGAGAGCAGGCAAAGACTGGAAACAGAAATGCAATCATACCGTTGTAGACTGAATGCTGCTCGATGTGATCATGATCAAAGTCACTCATCAAAAAGAGACCAAGAGCTTGCTTTCCAGGGCACAGTAGATAAATGTCGTCACTTACAGGAAAATTTGAATTCTCATGTTCTGATTCTTTCTCTGCAACTTTCTAAAGCTGAGAGTAAGTCCAGAGTCCTCAAAACTGAGCTCCATTACACAGGAGAGGCTCTGAAAGAAAAGGCTTTGGTTTTTGAACACGTGCAAAGTGAGCTAAAGCAAAAACAGAGTCAAATGAAGGACATTGAAAAAATGTACAAAAGTGGATACAATACAATGGAAAAATGCATAGAAAAACAGGAAAGATTTTGTCAACTAAAAAAACAAAATATGTTGCTTCAACAGCAACTGGATGATGCTCGCAACAAAGCTGACAATCAAGAAAAAGCAATACTTAATATTCAAGCCAGATGTGATGCTAGAGTACAAAACCTTCAAGCTGAGTGCAGAAAGCACCGTCTTTTACTAGAAGAAGACAATAAAATGTTGGTCAATGAACTGAATCATTCGAAAGAAAAAGAATGCCAATATGAAAAAGAGAAAGCAGAAAGAGAAGTAAGTATCAAGAAAAATAAGTATTTTTCAAATAAAATCAGTAACAAAAATAACATCTTATCAGGTAGCTGTGAGACAGCTTCAACAAAAACGAGATGATGTCTTAAACAAAGGATCAGCAACAAAAGCTCTGCTGGATGCTTCATCGCGTCACTGCACCTATTTAGAAAATGGGATGCAGGATTCAAGGAAGAAATTAGACCAGATGAGAAGTCAAGTATGTATGCAACTTTGCACACCAACAACTGTCAAATGTAATTTTTTAAAATTCTTTGTTTCAGTTTCAAGAAATACAGGATCAACTTACAGCTACTATAAGATGTACTAAGGAGATGGAAGGCGACACACAAAAGTAAAATTTGAAGCAGCACACAAAATAACTTGTGAGAGTAATTATTTTAAAATGCACATTTTAGGCTTGAAGTAGAACATGTGATGATGAGAAAAATTATTAAAAAACAGGATGACCAAATTGAGCGGCTTGAGAAAATCCTGCAGCATTCAAGTTTGGTAAGCTGATCTCTTAATTTCTGTCATACTGAAAACATTATAAGTAATATTTGATTTATTTCAGATGCTGCAGGTGTTTGAGAGCTAGATGAAGGTATGTTGCCAAAATTTATGAATTAAATTCAAGCCACTTACCATACTCTACACCTTTGTTCTAGCATCCAGCCAAACTAGACTACATGGAGCTCCACAGTGATCGTCTTCACCTCCAGCTGTTTGCATTTACTTCTTCCCTCTATCCTACATGTGTTTTCCTTCCCCTTCAGATATCAACCTATGAATTGCCTCTACCAAAAAGCCTACAATATTGACACAAACCTGGGCTAGTATCCCTTCTATGTCTTCCAATAAGTGCTGTCTTATGCTTGTCATTGTATGTATGACTCTGTATGGGAATTGCCTGTTTGTTTTTTCAGATTATAGCATACAGTTGTTGAGGGGCGGACCGTATCATCTTTATCTTGTAATTCCAGTGCTTGTCCTAGTACCTTAGCACATGGTTGCTGAATACATGAACGAAGAGTGAGAAACCAGAAGCTCTGATACTTAACTGCCATGATAATGAATTCGGTGTGCAACTATGGGCAAATTATATTTAATAGTAATTGCATATTGTACATATTTTTCATTCTTATTAACACTGATAAGCTTTTCAGCATATACTGACTTTCTCTTAGTTAACTGTGAAATCATTTAGATAAAGAATATAATTCTTTTTCATTCTAACTTCTGAATTTAAATCTGAATCCTCTATAGCAGGGGTCCCCAACTCCCAGGCCACACACAGTTCCATGACCTGTTAGGAAGCAGGCTGCACAGCAGGAGGTGAGTGGCAGGCAAGCGAGTGAAGCTTCATCTGTATTTCCAGCCACTCCCTGTTGCTCACATTATCACCTGAGCTCTGCCTCCTGTCAGATCAGCAAAGCCATTAGATTCTCACAGGAGTGAAAATCCTACTGTGAACTGCTCGTTCAAGGGATCTAGGTCACATGCTCCTTATGAGACTCTAATGCCTGATGATATGTCATTGTCTCCTATCTCTTCACGATGGGACCATCTAGTTACAGAAAAACAAGCTCAGGACTCCCATTGATTCTCCATTATGATGAGTTGTGTAATTATTTCATTATGTATTACAATGTAGTCATAATAGGAATAAAGTGCACAATAGATGTAATACGCTTGAATCACCATCCTGAAACCATCCCCCAAACCCCCATCTGTGGAAAAATTATCTTTCACAAAACTGCTGCCTGGTGCCAAAAAGGCTGGGGACTGCTGCTCTATAGCTTCTGCACTAGAATCTACTAATGAGTAAAATTTAAATCAATAACTAGTTTTAAAAGCATAACAAGAATATGTGCTGTCTGGCTGCAGTGGCTCATGCCTGTATTCTCAGCACTTTGGGAGGCCAGTGCAGGTGGATCACTTGAGGTCAGGAGTTCAAGACCAGCCTGGCCAATATGGTGAAATCCTGTCTCTACTAAAAATACAAAAATTAGCTGGGTGTGGTGGTGCATGCCTGTAGTCTCAGCTACTCGGGAGGCTGAGGTGGGAGAATCACTTGAACCCGGGAGGCAGAGGTTTCAGTGAGCCAAGATCGTGCCACTGCACTCCAGCCTGAGCAACAGAGTGACTCCATCTCAAATGCAAAACAAAACAGAAAGAATACATGCTGACGAAAAAAATCTAAGACAATAAAATTGTATTACTAGGCTGTTAACATGATATTTTGTTTCCCGTTAAATGTGTGACATGCAAAAGTATTTATTAAATGAAAATATTTTTTATCTTTTATGTCTGATGAAAATTTATATCGTGTTTTAAA